GCTACTCAGGAGGCTGAGCAGAAGAATGGCGTGAACCCGGGAGGCGGAGCTTGCAGTGAGTGGAGATGCGCCACTGCACTCCAGCCTAGGCGACAGAGGGAGACTCCGTCTCAAAAAAAAAAAAAAAAAAAAAAAAATAGGGCAGCTGAAGAAAGTGAAGATCAGAGAGGTTGGGTAACTTGCTCATACTCACCCAGCAAGTGAGCTGTGGGTCTGGGATCTGACCCTCTGGTCTGCCTGACGTCAAAATGTGCCCCACCGGCTCAGGGGGCCATGAGAGCAGAAAGCCAGGTTTCTGGAAAGCCTGGGGTCTCTGTCTAGGGCAGAAAGGAAGGTCTGGGGACCCTGGCTCAGCCCTGTATCTCATCACCCTACTCAGGACTCCTGCACCCCTTAACTTGCCCACTCCTGAGCCCTTCTGGTCTATGCAGTTCTTAACACCATCCGACATGACTCTGCTGCTTGATTTGTCTAGTTTATTGTTTCCCCACCAGAAGGTCTGCCCCCAAAGGGATTGATATCTGTTCTGTTCACATCTGTGTCCCTAGTCTAGCACAGTGCCTGGCACATAGTAGGTGCTCAATAAATGTGTGGAATAAATAGGTAGCTGGCTTCTACTGCTGCCCCTTGGGCCCTTTCCAGAGGAAGATGCAGATTCTTTGTCCATCCTACACAACTGCCATCTCTGTGTGGACCACCATTCAGTATATATATTCTAAAGAAGAGTTTGAATATAAACCTGCTTTTGAATATATAGGATTTAAAACCAACATATTCAAAAACCGCTACTTTGGCTGGGCGCAGTGGCTCATGCCTGTAATTCCAGCACTTTGGGAGGCCGAGGCGGGTAGATCATTTGAGGTCAGGAGTTCAAGACCAGCCTGGCCAACATGTGAAACCCCGTCTGTACTAAAAATACAAAAATTAGCTGAGTGGTAGTGGCATGTTTCTGTAATCCCAGCTACTTGGGAGGCTGAGGCAGGAGAATTGCTTGAGCCTGGGAGGAGGAGGTTGCAGTGAGCTGAGATTGTGCCACTGCACTGCAGTCTGGGTGAGAGAGTGAGACCCTGTCTCAACAAACAAACACCCGCTGCTCTGAATGAACGCTGTTGTGAAGATGTCAGTGTGTGAGGATGTTCACAGTCGTGCAGGAACGTTCTTGGGTGCCTCCCTGATGCACACCTGGTGCAGCTGGGAGCTTCCCCACTGTGGAGGGGCTCCTGGTAGGAGGCATTGTGAGCCCGTGCGGGAACGAAGGGCCCACCATGCCTGCTCACAGTGGGCACACACACATGCACACGCCCATGGAGGAAGGTGGGAAGAAATGTACATGACAGTCACACGCAGAGGAGACACATGTGGACTCACACCCAGGCTCTCAGCCTCTCTCCCTGCCTGCATCCCCGACTTCCCTCCCTCCTAAAACTGGCATGAGTTTGGAATGTGTAATAACAGCCTTTAGGGCAAATTAGAACAGGGAGTAAACTCTTTCTCTGACCACAGAGAACAGGACAGTGTTTGGGGAGGGAATTGCCACAGAGCAGCAGAGCCGGGTGTGTGTGTGTGTGTGTACACATGCCTATGTGTATGTGTACACGTGAGCTAGTGTGTACACACTCCTGAGTGCTGTGATGTGGAAGGAGCCCAGGGCTAGGAGTCTAGAGGTTTTCTTCAAAGCCATTTGCTCCCTAGCTGGCCTCTCAGAGCCTCCGTTTCCTTAGCTGTAAAGTGGGAGCAATAGCCTAGCTTTGTTCAGGTTCTTCGGGGGATTGAATGAGAGAGGGGCTTGGTGGATTTTAGCATGGGCTATAAAATGTCAGGCTGTAGTGCTGGCACGTGTGTGCATGTGTGTTTTGGGGAAGGGGAGTAAGGAGGACAGGTAAATCAGGACCATATCATAGTGGTGATGATGATAATTAAATGTGACAAGATCCAACATTTATCAAATATTTCTTAGGTGCCCAAGAAACACTTGACCTGCCTTATCTCCCAGAAGCCCTACAAGGGAGGTGCTATTATTGCAATCCCCATTTTACAAGTAGAGAAACCGAGGCTCAGAGAGATGAGAATGGGCGGCAGTAATCATCCCTTCCTCCTGGGGGTGGTTGTGAAGCTTGAAGGAGACACTGTAAGCGCTCGGGTGGTACCCTGGTACTCCATCACTAACCTGCTGTGTGACCTCAGGTAAGTCGCTTAGCCTCTCTGAGCCTCAGTTTTTCTGCCTGACTCCCCTTTCATTCCCTTGCAGGCTGAGCAGTGCAGACGGGCCTGGGGCAGGCATGGCGGATTCCAGCGAAGGCCCCCGCGCGGGGCCCGGGGAGGTGGCTGAGCTCCCCGGGGATGAGAGTGGCACCCCAGGTGGGGAGGCTTTTCCTCTCTCCTCCCTGGCCAATCTGTTTGAGGGGGAGGATGGCTCCCTTTCGCCCTCACCGGCTGATGCCAGTCGCCCTGCTGGCCCAGGCGATGGGCGACCAAATCTGCGCATGAAGTTCCAGGGCGCCTTCCGCAAGGGGGTGCCCAACCCCATCGATCTGCTGGAGTCCACCCTATATGAGTCCTCGGTGGTGCCTGGGCCCAAGAAAGCACCCATGGACTCACTGTTTGACTACGGCACCTATCGTCACCACTCCAGTGACAACAAGAGGTGGAGGAAGAAGATCATAGAGTGAGTATTGTTAGCTTCCTGGCCTGTGGTCTCTCCCATCAACTTGCCTCCCTACCTCCTCCAGGAAGCAGCCGCAGAGCCCCAAAGCCCCTGCCCCTCAGCCGCCCCCCATCCTCAAAGTCTTCAACCGGCCTATCCTCTTTGACATCGTGTCCCGGGGCTCCACTGCTGACCTGGACGGGCTGCTCCCATTCTTGCTGACCCACAAGAAACGCCTAACTGATGAGGAGTTTCGAGGTGAGCCACCCAGATGGGCATAGCCAGTGGGACACTGCGTCATCTTGTGTGTCTCTCTTGCTAGAGCCATCTACGGGGAAGACCTGCCTGCCCAAGGCCTTGCTGAACCTGAGCAATGGCCGCAACGACACCATCCCTGTGCTGCTGGACATCGCGGAGCGCACCGGCAACATGAGGGAGTTCATTAACTCGCCCTTCCGTGACATCTACTATCGAGGTGGGGCCCCGGGCTGGGCAGGGGTGCCACGGCAGGACCCTGGATGACCGTCCCCTGCCCCCAGGTCAGACAGCCCTGCACATCGCCATTGAGCGTCGCTGCAAACACTACGTGGAACTTCTCGTGGCCCAGGGAGCTGATGTCCACGCCCAGGCCCGTGGGCGCTTCTTCCAGCCCAAGGATGAGGGGGGCTACTTCTACTTTGGTAAGGAGGGGCCTGGTGGGGGCTGACAGCATGCTGACCTCCCACCCTTCACCCTGGCCCGCAGGGGAGCTGCCCCTGTCGCTGGCTGCCTGCACCAACCAGCCCCACATTGTCAACTACCTGACGGAGAACCCCCACAAGAAGGCGGACATGCGGCGCCAGGACTCGCGAGGCAACACAGTGCTGCATGCGCTGGTGGCCATTGCTGACAACACCCGTGAGAACACCAAGTTTGTTACCAAGATGTACGACCTGCTGCTGCTCAAGTGTGCCCGCCTCTTCCCCGACAGCAACCTGGAGGCCGTGCTCAACAACGACGGCCTCTCGCCCCTCATGATGGCTGCCAAGACGGGCAAGATTGGGGTGAGTGTGCGGCTGGGGGCACAGCTGATCCAGAGCCCCCTGACCCTCCTGGCCCCCTGTGCAGATCTTTCAGCACATCATCCGGCGGGAGGTGACGGATGAGGACACACGGCACCTGTCCCGCAAGTTCAAGGACTGGGCCTATGGGCCAGTGTATTCCTCGCTTTATGACCTCTCCTCCCTGGACACGTGTGGGGAAGAGGCCTCCGTGCTGGAGATCCTGGTGTACAACAGCAAGATTGAGGTGGGCTCCAGGAGGGGGCATGGGGTGTGAGGAAGGCAGCCCCCGACCACCCTGCCTCTCTTAGAACCGCCACGAGATGCTGGCTGTGGAGCCCATCAATGAACTGCTGCGGGACAAGTGGCGCAAGTTCGGGGCCGTCTCCTTCTACATCAACGTGGTCTCCTACCTGTGTGCCATGGTCATCTTCACTCTCACCGCCTACTACCAGCCGCTGGAGGGCACAGTGAGTGCCCGGGGACCGGGCAGGGGCTGGGGGTGACGACCTGTGTGCCCTTGCTGCTCCCCAGCCGCCGTACCCTTACCGCACCACGGTGGACTACCTGCGGCTGGCTGGCGAGGTCATTACGCTCTTCACTGGGGTCCTGTTCTTCTTCACCAACGTAAGTGCCTGGCCCCCGTGCCCCCCACCCTGACCCCTTTCACGTGCCCCCTCCTGTCTTCCAGATCAAAGACTTGTTCATGAAGAAATGCCCTGGAGTGAATTCTCTCTTCATTGATGGCTCCTTCCAGCTGCTCTAGTGAGTAGAGGTCCCTGGGCCGGCAGCTTCTGTGGCCTCTCTTGTGGTCTCTGCTGCACTGCAGCTTCATCTACTCTGTCCTGGTGATCGTCTCAGCAGCCCTCTACCTGGCAGGGATCGAGGCCTACCTGGCCGTGATGGTCTTTGCCCTGGTCCTGGGCTGGATGAATGCCCTTTACTTCACCCGTGGGCTGAAGCTGACGGGGACCTATAGCATCATGATCCAGAAGGTACGGGCTGGGAGGACCCTCTGGACTCGTGTCTTTGCCTCCATAATCCCGCTGGGGTCTTTAGATTCTCTTCAAGGACCTTTTCCGATTCCTGCTCGTCTACTTGCTCTTCATGATCGGCTACGCTTCAGGTGAGCTCTGGGTGCTCAGGTGGTCCTGGCAGACTCAGTGAGTGCCACCCCTATCCTCCCACAGCCCTGGTCTCCCTCCTGAACCCGTGTGCCAACATGAAGGTGTGCAATGAGGACCAGACCAACTGCACAGTGCCCACTTACCCCTCGTGCCGTGACAGCGAGACCTTCAGCACCTTCCTCCTGGACCTGTTTAAGCTGACCATCGGCATGGGCGACCTGGAGATGCTGAGCAGCACCAAGTACCCCGTGGTCTTCATCATCCTGCTGGTGACCTACATCATCCTCACCTTTGTGCTGCTCCTCAACATGCTCATTGCCCTCATGGGCGAGACAGTGGGCCAGGTCTCCAAGGAGAGCAAGCACATCTGGAAGCTGCAGGTGAGGCCCCAGGGCCCCCAGCCCCACTCTACCCGATGTCCCTCCTGACCCTCCCTCCCCGCAGTGGGCCACCACCATCCTGGACATTGAGCGCTCCTTCCCCGTATTCCTGAGGAAGGCCTTCCGCTCTGGGGAGATGGTCACCGTGGGCAAGAGCTCGGACGGCACTCCTGACCGCAGGTGGTGCTTCAGGTGAGGCTGGGGCAGTGGGGCCAGGATGGCAGTTCCCCATGACCCTCTGCTTGGGCCCTGCCAGGGTGGATGAGGTGAACTGGTCTCACTGGAACCAGAACTTGGGCATCATCAACGAGGACCCGGGCAAGAATGAGACCTACCAGTATTATGGCTTCTCGCATACCGTGGGCCGCCTCCGCAGGGGTGAGTGGAGGGGCGGGTGCGGAGGGGAGCCCCCACCCCTCCCTCTGATGTGCTCTCGGTGCAGATCGCTGGTCCTCGGTGGTACCCCGCGTGGTGGAACTGAACAAGAACTCGAACCCGGACGAGGTGGTGGTGCCTCTGGACAGCATGGGGAACCCCCGCTGCGATGGCCACCAGCAGGGTTACCCCCGCAAGTGGAGGACTGATGACGCCCCGCTCTAGGGACTGCAGCCCAGCCCCAGCTTCTCTGCCCACTCATTTCTAGTCCAGCCGCATTTCAGCAGTGCCTTCTGGGGTGTCCCCCCACACCCTGCTTTGGCCCCAGAGGCGAGGGACCAGTGGAGGTGCCAGGGAGGCCCCAGGACCCTGTGGTCCCCTGGCTCTGCCTCCCCACCCTGGGGTGGGGGCTCCCGGCCACCTGTCTTGCTCCTATGGAGTCACATAAGCCAACGCCAGAGCCCCTCCACCTCAGGCCCCAGCCCCTGCCTCTCCATTATTTATTTGCTCTGCTCTCAGGAAGCGACGTGACCCCTGCCCCAGCTGGAACCTGGCAGAGGCCTTAGGACCCCGTTCCAAGTGCACTGCCCGGCCAAGCCCCAGCCTCAGCCTGCGCCTGAGCTGCATGCGCCACCATTTTTGGCAGCGTGGCAGCTTTGCAAGGGGCTGGGGCCCTCGGCGTGGGGCCATGCCTTCTGTGTGTTCTGTAGTGTCTGGGATTTGCCGGTGCTCAATAAATGTTTATTCATTGACGGTGGAGATGGCAGGATGATGGCAGGGGTGGGAGGGAT